ATGTATATTTGGCCACTGTGTTTAGCATAAATCCCTGTCTTATTCTTCCAACCCTGGAAGTGCCTGTTTTTGGCTTCTGACTGGAAGCTAGGCTTCCCAGTCTGTCAAAATGGCTACCATGCAGGTTCAACTCTTTTTTTTTTTTTTTTTTTTTTTTTTTGAGATGATGTCTTGCTCCCAGACTGGAGTGCAGTGGCACAATCTTGGCTCTCTGCAACCTCTGCCTCCTGGGTAAGCAACTCTTCTGCTTCATCTTCCCAAGTAGCTAGGACTACAGGTGCAGGCCACCACATCCAGCTAACTTTTGTATTTTTAGTAGAGATGGAGTTTCACCATGTTGGCCAGCCTGGCCTCAAACTCCTGACCTCAAGTGATCCACCCGCCTCAGCCTCCCAAAGTGCTGGGATTACAGGCATGAGCCACTGTGCCCGGCCAGGTTCAACCCTTTATGAGAAATAAAGTTCATCTGATTGGGCACAGTGGCTCATGCCTGTAATCCCAGCACTTTAGGAGGGCTAGACAGAAGAATCACTTGAACCCAGATGTTCGAGACCAGCTTAGGCAACATAGTGAGCCCCACTATTTCTATTTTTTTTAAACTAAAGAAAAATATGAAGTAAACAGTGCTAAAATAGTGATGGCAATACAGAAATCAGGAACTAGTGGCATGACATTTTGAGAAAGATATTTAAATAAGCTGGAGAGACTCGGTGTCTCCAGCTTTAAAACAGAAATCAGTCTCTGCCACTTCATAGGTGCTAGAACAAAAGAGACTTGTTCCAAATGAGATGACGCATGTGAAGCGCTTACCCAGTGCTCGGCAAGGGGAAGCACTCTCTAAACGTTAGCAAATACCATGGTAGGACACAAGGCCCCTGACTCTCCGCTTTCAGCTTACTGAAGATCCTCAAAACCAACAGCACACAGCTTCCAGCGCATGCTCCTTTCCCCAAGACCTTGTGGGGGAACCCGCCGCCAGCGCGGAGCCACCGTGACTCGTAGCCTGACTTCCGTTTCCGGGGGCGGCTTCCGGCGGCGTGACCTGACCGCAAGAGGCCAATGGAGTGTGGGAGCTGAAAGGGTCTTCGCTGGCGGCCGGTAACTGGCGGCGGTTGGGAACGGCCGAGTGTGGCTCTTCTGGTGTTTCAGCTTGGGGAGAGAGGGGTGGCCTTCCTCTTGCAGTTGAGGCCGGCGCCGAGCCGGACTTCAGGCGGATCTCGTGGCGGAGCCCATCTTGCTCCCTCTCCCAGGCCTTTACCCGCTCCCTAGGATTCCCGGGCCCTGTAGGTGGGAGTTGGGAGACGTGAGTTCTCTTTCATTCTGCGCCTCTCATTGGCTCTCTGACCTTGTGCGGAACGCGTCCTTTAGCTGACCTCAGCTGCATTTTTTAGAAGATGGAGATTGTATTCACAGTGACTGTCAGCTTTTTAACGGCGGGAACTGACGTAGTGTTAAACACTGTCGTGTATCGCTGGCACAGCACAAGGACATTATAGGTATTCTGTACTCAATTAAGTTATTTTGAGTCACAGACCTTTTGAAAATCTCGTGTAAGCTATGGCCCCTCCACCTCTCTAATACTTCCCCCGGCCCCCACCCCAAGCACACACAAAAGCTTATGCATAGGAAATTTGTTTTACTATTTCGGATTACTTCCAAGATCTCTCTCCTGATGCCCATCTATGGATCCCAGAGTCTGGCAAGTAGTAGGCGTTTGAACATTTGTAATCATTAGATAGTAAGTATTCAGTTAACCATTTTTATTTTTAATTTTTTCTTTTTTTTTTTTTTTTTTTTTGAGACAGGGCCTCACTGTGTCACCCAGGCTGGAGTGCAGTCCTCCCACCTCAGCCTCCCAAGTAGCTGGACTCCAGGCGCCCACCACCACGCCCAGCTATTTTTTGTGTTTTTGGTAGAGATGAGATTTTGCCATCTTACGCAGATTGGTCTCGAACTCTTGGCCTCAAGCAATCTACTCACCTCAGCTCCCTAAAGTGCTGGGATTACAGGCATGAGCCAGTGTGCCCAGCCCAGTTAATCATTTTTAAATGCATGAAATGCTATTTCACAGGAGGGAAGAAGATAGATAGCCTATTAATAAGTTTTAATTATTGGCCTAACCAGGTACTACTCTCACTTGTCTCCTAACGACTCTAGGAAAGAGGTATTACTAATTACTTAATTACATTTGAAGGTATATTTGGGCTTTATTTCTTTTTCTTTTAAAGGACAGTACTGCTTTTAAAGAGACAGTGTTAGGGATCTTGGAAGCACAGCCAACATGTGTGACATTGAAGAAGCCACTAACCAACTCCTAGATGTGAACCTTCATGAGAACCAGAAGTCTGTACAAGTGACAGAAAGTGACCTCGGAAGTGAATCTGAGCTTCTAGTCACTATTGGAGCCACTGTACCTACTGGCTTTGAGCAAACAGCTGCAGATGAAGTCAGAGAGAAACTTGGGTCATCATGCAAAATCAGCAGAGACCGTGGCAAGATATATTTTGTCATTTCAGTGGAAAGTCTGGCACAGGTTTGAATGGAGCAATATTTAAAATAGTTTTCCTCAGAAATGTGTTTCTTTTTTTTTCACCCAGGTTCATTGTCTGAGATCAGTTGATAACTTATTTGTGGTGGTTCAGGAGTTTCAAGATTACCAGTTCAAACAAACAAAGGTGAGCTATCCTAAACATGGTGGCTGATTTTTAATGAATGAATTTCTTTCTCTGTCCTTTACAGGAAGAAGTTCTAAAGGATTTTGAAGACTTGGCTGGAAAACTCCCATGGTCAAACCCCTTAAAAGTGTGGAAAATTAATGCCAGTTTTAAAAAGAAAAAAGCAAAGCGCAAAAAGATAAATCAGAATTCAAGTAAAGAGAAGATTAATAATGGACAAGAAGTCAAAATCGATCAGAGAAATGTTAAAAAAGAGTTCACTAGCCATGCTTTAGATTCTCATATCTTAGATTATTATGAAAATCCAGCCATCAAAGAGGATGTATCAACATTAATAGGTGATGATTTGGCATCTTGCAAAGATGAGACTGATGAAAGCTCAAAAGAAGAAACTGAGCCTCAAGTGCTGAAGTTTAGAGTCACATGCAACAGGGCAGGAGAGAAACATTGCTTTACCTCAAATGAGGCTGCAAGAGATTTTGGGGGTGCTGTTCAAGATTATTTTAAGTGGAAGGCCGACATGACCAACTTTGATGTGGAGGTAGGTATAGGCTCTGACTGTGGTGATTGAAGAAACTATTTTGTCTTGTTCCACTTTGCTATAGGTTCTTTTGAACATCCATGATAATGAAGTCATTGTGGGCATTGCATTGACTGAAGAGAGTCTCCACCGAAGAAATATAACACATTTTGGACCTACAACTCTTAGATCAACTCTTGCCTATGGGATGCTCAGGTAAGAAAATGAGTTTGCCATCCAGCTTAAAGAGTCTTCACATAGGCTGTTTTCTTTTCTCTAGGCTCTGTGATCCTCTACCTTATGATATAATAGTCGATCCAATGTGTGGAACTGGGGCAATACCAATAGAGGTAATCATATTTCTTTAGCTTTTAGATAAGAGCTTTTGTTTTAACATACACTCTTATCTTTTAGGGGGCCACTGAATGGTCTGACTGTTTCCATATTGCTGGTGATAATAATCCACTGGCTGTGAATAGAGCAGCAAATAACATTGCATCTTTATTGACCAAGAGCCAAATTAAAGAAGGGTAAAAATTTAAAAGATTTCTTAGCATCTTTTTATGTTGAAGCACCTTTCCTTTGTCCCCACAGCAAACCCTCCTGGGGCTTGCCCATAGATGCTGTTCAGTGGGATATCTGCAATCTGCCATTGAGAACTGGCTCTGTGGATATTATTGTAACAGATTTGCCATTTGGAAAAAGGTGAGAAATACTAGTACCTGCTTGTCTTCTAAAAGTGTTTGACTCATGAGACCTTCTATTATAGGATGGGATCCAAGAAGAGAAACTGGAACCTTTATCCAGCTTGCCTACGGGAGATGAGCCGTGTCTGCACACCTACCACAGGCCGAGCTGTACTACTTACTCAAGACACAAAATGCTTTACCAAGGTGCTATACACATTAGCTCAAAATCGCAGCCTACCTAATTGTTATTTTTTTTGTGTGTACACAGGCGTTATCTGGAATGCGACACGTATGGCGAAAGGTGGATACAGTCTGGGTGAACGTTGGTGGTCTTCGTGCTGCAGTTTACGTTCTGATACGTACACCTCAAGCTTTTGTTCATCCTTCAGAACAAGACGGAGAAAGAGGAACTCTTTGGCAATGCAAAGAATGAAGATGACTAATAGTACTTGTACTTCCCACCACTGGAAATGTTAGCATAAAAGAACTTGGAGAGGAAAAAAGTATTAACAAAACTGCAGTCTGCACTCTTTAAACCTGTTTAAGGCTCTTCATCCTGGTTAGCAAAAGGTGTGAATGTAATGTGATGGAATTTAAAAGTTTTATGAGACCAGGCACAGTGGCTCACGACTGTAATTCCAGCAGTTTAGGAAGCCGAAGTGTGCAGATCACCTGAGGTCCGGAGACCAGCCTGGCCAACATGGTGAAACCCTGTCTCTACTAGAAATACAAAAATTAGCCAGGTGTGGTGGCGGGCGCCTGTAATCCCAACTACTCAGGAGGCTGAGGCTAGAGAATCACTTGAACCCAGCAGGCGGAGGTTGCGGTGAGTCGAGATCACGCCATTGCACTCCAGCCTGTGCGACAAGAGCGAAACTCTGTCTCAAAAAGATTTTATAAGAAAGCAGAGCTTTTCCTTGAAGCTCTTTTGAAGTGGTAGCTTAATTAGTATTTTGTTGAAAATACTTTAAAGATGCCTAGTGAAAAGCCTACTAAAGTGCTGTGAGATTGGGGTTTAGAACATTTTATTTTCAGGCTTTATGGCCTATTTTCCATTGTGTCAAGTGCAAAACTACCCTGGCCCAAAGGAAGGGCAGAGAACATAATTACATCTTAGGCCACATTTCATTCTTTGCAGCTTTGCTAATCCAGTTGCTCAAGTTCTTTACCTCAACCTGAAGGAATGAAGCATTATTACATTTTGTGAATGGTGTTCAGCCTATAAGACGAAGTCTCACAAGACCTATAGGAAAGTTTACCATCTGCCTTAAATATTAAAATATCCATCTGTTATTCACATTAATACACAGAATGAAAATAGAGGTCTAGGAATTATCAAAGGTACTGCAAAAATACTGTATAGAACTTATTTGTAAATAGCACATACATTGATAGATGGGGTGTGGGACCAACAAACCAAATTAAAAGAAATTGTTTTTCTTTCAGTACACTAAGGTGTGTGTTTTCAAAACCAAACACAAACCTGTCAAGAGTATTTGTTGGCTAGTTTCTTAAAAGGCCAAGAGAAAAAAAATGATATATCTTTGGAAAACTTTTAATTTGGGAGTTATGTGAGTTGTTACTTTCTCCTGGATCACGATTCACATTTAATTGCTTTTCCAGTTGCAACAAGTCCTTCTTGAGAGTTTTGTGGAAAATGGTGCTTCCCTGGAACAAAGAGTAGTTGAGGTTTTTTTGTGGAACTCATCATAGTATTGTTTATTTTGGAGCCTCTGGCTGCAATCAGTATAGATTTTCAGTATCCTATTAGTATTATAATAGTACTCCTCTTAATACTTTCTGATGTCTCCATTGAGAATAAAAGGACACAATACTTTTGAAAGAAGAGTTCACATTAGCAGCACAGCCAGCAATCCTCATCTGGTTTCTCTGATCTCCTACCCCACACTTCATAATGAATGGGAAATAAGATGTTTATGAAGGTTTTATATCCTAGACTGGCCTTTTTACCACTATCAGAATTCACAGCTGCTTTGTTTATGGGCCGAACACAAAACTTTTCACCTGATGGGAGAAACCATTTAAACCTCAAATTAAGCAACCCACAGAACCAGGAAGTTCAAGGACCATGTCTGTTTTCACCACGATGTCTTTCCCCACCCCCCCACCCCCCACTCCACCCCCCACTAAGGGCAGGGTATTGTATCTGCCAGACTGGGTATTTGTTGAACAAGCGAGTATTTTCGCCTATTAGCTTAGTTTTTAAGGAAATCATTTTTTACTTGATTCATCATAGCTTTAATTCTATTACATACTACAATAAAAATTTGACAAGACTGATACAAATATGTAGTGGGCAATAGTTTGCCGTCTTCTTCCCTAGTATGGTGTTTTTCAATCTGGTGACTAGAATAGGCAGTGGGCTATAAGCAGGATTCATAAGGCCTGGAGCTGAGTTATATGTGACACTGCCACCTATTCATTGTGTGACCTTGGTTTTAACCTTCAAAGTGGGTCTCCTGGACTAAAAGAATGTGAAAAGATGGGGAAATAAATCTGTAATCTGAACATGGAATGACTTAGTTACAGACCAGACATATTGTTACT